GAAAACCCTCTGCTGACCAGGCACCCTTTCCCATGTCTGTGTCTCATTTCCTGCATTAGTGTTGATTAAGTGGTGATACAGAGAAAAAAGCCAAAATCTAGACTGAAGGTAGGGCAAGACATAGTAAAGACTAAGAGCATCCATACCACTGTGCAGTATAAACTCTCATAAAGGTTCCAACTGCTTTGCCATTTTTAATAGTTCTGAACAAGTGCTATAAATAGTAGATGTTTATTGACCAATTTTTGTTCCAAAGAATATATATCAGGATAGAAACAAAAAGTAAACCTCTTCCATATGTGCCTGTAGACTTTAGTAGCTGTTAATACATTGATTTATTTGGTAAAAAGGAACCTTTTTCAAAATTATATATTGCAATTGTTGCAGTGTTTTATTAACGAGAAAAATGACAACATTAAATATGTTGCCAAGTAAAACTCTAAAAAAACTTGGCATGATCACAGCTCACAGCAGCCTCAAGAAATGATTTTATTAAATGCATTAAATACTGAAAATAGATATGCATAATACTATATACCATATGGGACTAAATAAATTGACTTATGATTTCTTTTATTTAGTGAAATGCTGTGGGGTCTGTAAGTTAACCAATGTTAGAGGACTAGGTGATTCATGTCAGAGGAAATATATTATTAACATTGGCTATAGACCTCTTGGAAAAAGCCTCTGCCAACCATTTTCAAAACAATTTTTAAAAATCAACAATCATTTGGTAAAACAGTAAATTATGTAAGAAAAGAAATACACAAAAAACGGTTTTCTTTCCCTTTTGTCTCAAGGGAAGTTTTTCCTTCAGGCTGAAATGATATAGTTAAGAATCATTTAGATCCAGGCTTCTTTAATCACAAAGCCTGCTTATTTGGCAGTTTCTCAAGTTACTCCCTCAGGCAGCTTGAACCAGTTAAACTACATCCTTTCAGCTCTTCGGAGCTTATTGACAACCAGCCATGTGGTTTCCTAGGAAACAAAACCTTGGCTGGAAATAGTGAATCATTTCCAGGTCACTTTCAACATGGAGAGTGGAGCAGGAAAGCACTGGACTGAGGAGGAGGTTAAAGCTTTGCTAAGTGTCTGGGCAGAAAAAAATATACGAAAACAACTTTATGGAACACTAAGAAATAAAGGAATATTTATTTACATTGCTAAAAGGCTGCAATCATTAGGAGTATACAGAGACTGGAAACAGTGCTGGGCTAAGTACAAAAATCTCAAATATGAATATAGAACAGTTAAATATGCCCATAACTCTGGAGACAGCTCTAAAACTATGAAGTTCTTCCATGATTTGGATGTAATCCTGCAGTATGAACCTGCCACACAATTTACAGAGGAAGATGCAAATGGCAGGTACCTGGAAACGCTCAGCCCAAGTACAGCCCCAGAGACCACTGAAGGTAAAAAAAAAAAAAAAAAAAAAAAAAAAAAGATGTTTTCTGGTTTTTCCTATGGCGGAACCAGCAGAATTTTTATTGGTGTGTGATACACGGAAGAAGGGAAGAAAACGAAAGTGCCTTTTCCACTGTTGGGATCAACCTCATGCAAGTGGTAAGGATAGGCCACTTGTTAGGCAGCAAGTAATGATTTAAGACTTTCACTTTAAAATCTCCAGAGCCTCTGCCTACAGTTTTAGGATTCATGCTGTGGAATGAGCAACTTAAGAAAAAATTATCTGAAGAGGTTGGAGAGAGAGCTTTTCTGTTTCACTACCATCTGTATGTTTGGTCCAGACTCTTTTCTATGGACGTAAATCTGGACTCTAAACCAGGTAATAGAATAGAAACCCTGCCTTTATTTACTTGTTTCTAAAAGGAATTCTGTTATATTTACAGGTAAAATGTCAATTGCATCAGTAGATAAGGAAGATGTCTCAGGAAATCCTTTACTTCTGGTTTCTCATGTCAGACCAATGGAACTAGGTATAGTATAATGGATGGGACAGAATGAAACTCTCTAATAATACAACTTTTATCCCAACTGTAGCAAATGAAGGAGGAAAGCACTGGACTGTGCCAGAAGTCAGGGCTCTAATAGACATCTGGTCTGATAAAAGCATACAACGACAACTAGAGGGAACAGTGAGAAATAAGAGGATATTTCAACAAATTGCAGCCAAGCTTCAGAAATTTGGAATAGACAGAGACTGGAAACAGTGCAGAACAAAATACAAAAACCTAAAACACGAATACAAGATCGTAAGAACAGCTCAAGATCTAGGCATGACTAAGAGTATGAAATTTTTTACTGAGTTGGATGCTATTCTGGGACCCAATAAAACAGAAAAATCACGAGACCAGGAATCCCAAGATGGAGAACATGTCACAGAATGTGCCAACGTAAAAATGGGAGAGGACCAGACAGGTAGGAAGGTGAAGAAAAATAATCTTAACATCAATACTGAGAACTTTTCATTTTAATCCAATAGTACATCCAGATAGAGAAGAACTTATTACTAAAACTTCAGAAAACCGAAGACTTACAAATGTGAAAAAAGAAAGCTCAGACATAGGTATGCTGCTAATCTTAAATACAGGCAACTTGATAATGATTCTTTTCCTGTGTTTTTATTTAAGAATTATTTGAAGGTCACAACAAAAGCCAAGGAACTTTGAGCTTCAAGAGAAAAGCACATGAAGATGGTAAGAGCCAGAGAAATAACAAGTTCTTCCACTCCAGTGGTAATGTTCTGTACTCTGTTTGCAGAACCAGTGTCTAAATCTCTTAAGAAAAGTGCTCCTGAGATCATTACAAATCAGTTTCCTCAAAGCGTAATAACAGAACCAAAAGATTCTACAGAATGTTTCTGCAGACAGAAAACCCAACTTCATCAGGTAAATCTTATAAATTTTTAGAAGTATGAAAAAGCGAAGCTCTCTGACCACCCCTCTTTTCTAGAGTTCTGCCTCGCTTCCCGGCGCGGTCGCAGCCCTCAGCCCACTTAGGATAATGGCGACAGCTGAGGGTGAGTAACAGGGATCCGGGCCCTTCACGGTCAATTTTGGTCTATTTCCATTTTATTTCCACAGTACTGAACATTGGTAAAAAATTATATGAGGGTAAAACAAAAGAAGTCTACGAATTGTTAGACAGTCCAGGAAAAGTCCTCCTGCAGTCCAAGGACCAGATTACAGCAGGAAATGCAGCTAGAAAAAACCACCTGGAAGGAAAAGCTGCAATCTCAAATAAAATCACCAGTTGTATTTTTCAGTTATTACAGGAAGCAGGTAAGCAGCTCCCTCAAAGTCTCTTCTCTCACTACCTTTTTTAACTTTGGTTATCAATATGTAGGTATTAAAACTGCCTTCACCAGAAAATGTGGGGAGACAGCTTTCATTGCACCGCAGTGTGAAATGATTCCAATTGAATGGGTTTGCAGAAGAATAGCAACTGGTTCTTTTCTCAAAAGAAATCCTGGTGTCAAGGAAGGATATAAGTTTTACCCACCTAAAGTGGAGTTGTTTTTCAAGGTAATTATCTTATGCCTCTGTTTTATGTCTTAAAGTTAATTGTACTACTATACTTTATTCACAGGATGATGCCAATAATGACCCACAGTGGTCTGAGGAACAGCTGATTGCTGCAAAATTTTGCTTTGCTGGACTTCTTATAGGCCAGACTGAAGTGGATATCATGAGTCATGCTACACAGGCTATATTTGAAATACTGGAGAAATCCTGGTTGCCCCAGAATTGTACACTGGTTGATATGAAGGTACAGATAAAACAAGTACAGATAAAACAACATTTTGAAAACTTTGTTGACATGCTGTTTCCAGATTGAATTTGGTGTTGATGTAACCACCAAAGAAATTGTTCTTGCTGATGTTATTGACAATGATTCCTGGAGACTCTGGCCATCAGGAGATCGAAGCCAACAGAAAGACAAACAGGTAGATAATGCTTCAGGTTTTTTTATCCTTTTTTGTTTTCTAAACTTTCTATCTTATTTTCTAGTCTTATCGGGACCTCAAAGAAGTAACTCCTGAAGGGCTCCAAATGGTAAAGAAAAACTTTGAGTGGGTTGCAGAGAGAGTAGAGGTAAACCTTCTATAGTAAAACTGTATGTATTAGTTCTTTTCATATCCACGTATTTTTTCTTCAGTTGCTTTTGAAATCAGAAAGTCAGTGCAGGGTTGTAGTGTTGATGGGCTCTACTTCTGATCTTGGTCACTGTGAAAAAATCAAGAAGGCCTGTGGAAATTTTGGCATTCCATGTGAACTTCGAGTAACATCTGCGCATAAAGGACCAGATGAAACTCTGAGGATTAAAGCTGAGTATGAAGGTAAACCACAAGTAATATGGACATTTCAGGTATTAGCATAATTATACTCTTGTCATTTCCCTAGGGGATGGCATTCCTACTGTATTTGTGGCAGTGGCAGGCAGAAGTAATGGTTTGGGACCAGTGATGTCTGGGAACACTGCATATCCAGTTATCAGCTGTCCTCCCCTCACACCAGACTGGGGAGTTCAGGATGTGTGGTCTTCTCTTCGACTACCCAGTGGTAAGATACATTGAATTTTTAAAAACTGTTCAAATTTTCTGTCTTTTCCTTGCTGAACCAATAGGTCTTGGCTGTTCAACCGTACTTTCTCCAGAAGGATCAGCTCAATTTGCTGCTCAGATATTTGGGTTAAGCAACCATTTGGTATGGAGCAAACTGCGAGCAAGCATTTTGAACACATGGATTTCCTTGAAGCAGGCTGACAAGAAAATCAGAGAATGTAATTTATAAGAAAGAATGCCATTGAATTTTTTAGGGGAAAAACTACAAATTTCTAATTTAGCTGAAGGAAAATCAAGCAAGATGAAAAGGTAATTTTAAATTAGAGAACACAAATAAAATGTATTAGTGAATAAATGCTTCTCTAGATCCATATTAATAAACATGAGCATCTAACCCCTCCTTTCTTAGGCTAGACACCAAGATATTTCAGCCAGCCTTTATCATTCCTCTTACTTTATCCTTTTTCCTTAAGTATTGGTGGTCACTACTATTGAGTTTCTTCCTTAACACTGATTAAATGATCTTAACTCCCTCAGCTAAAACTGGCATTACTGACTCCCAGCTATATTTCTCCAGACTTGCATTTTTTTTTTTTTTTTTGAGACAGGGTCTCACTGTCGCCCAGGCTGGAGTGCAGTGGCGTGATCTCAGTTCACTGCTGCTTTCCCTCCTGGGCTCAAGCAGTTCTCCCACCTCAGCCTCTCGACTAACAGGGACTATAATCTTGCAGCACCATGCCGAGCTAATTTTATTTTTTGTAGAGATGAGCTCTCACTATGTCACCCAGGTTCGTCTCAAACTCCTGAACCCTAGTAATTCTCCTATCTCAGCCTCCCAAAGTGCTAGGGTTACAGACATGAGCCACTGTGCCTGTCTAGACTTGTACTTTCAACTGTCCATTTCTCCCTGTCTGTCCCATGGGCACTCATGAAAAAACAGAATGCTCCCAACTTTATTCATCTTCCAAGCCTGTAGCTCTTGGTATACTCACTGTTGCAAGTCAGAAGCTTGATTTCATCATTGATGTTTTTCTCACGTTTCACATCTCACTCATCACCAAGTCATGTTGGTGTTAATTTCTGATTAACCCTTGAATTTACCGTCTTCTCATCCTCTGTACAAAAGCCTCAAGTGAGGGTCAAATTCAACATTATCCTGATCTAGACAGCCCCCATTCTCAATCCACCCTTTTCCAAGTTGATTGCCCAAGGACTTCTAACAATAAACTCTCTTTTGCACCACAGACTTCTTTGAAAATATACATGCTGTTGACCCTCTCTGTAGAAAACCGCACACATAAAACTTACCAACAGATTTCATTGGTTCTTGGGTTCTCCCGAAGCCTATCCATGGTTTATAGATTAAGAATTGATGAGGTAGCTGGGCACAGTGGCTCACACCTACGATCACAGCACTTCGGGAGGCTGAAGCAAGCAGATCACTTGAGGTCAGGAGTTTGAGACCAGCCTGGCCAACATGGTGAAACCCTGTCTCTACTAAAAATACAAAAAGTAGCCAGCCGTGATGACAGGCACCTGTAATCCCAGCTACTCGGGAGGCTGAGGCATGAGAATTGCTTGAACCCGGGAGGCGGAGGTTGCAGTGAGCCTAGATCATGCCACTGCACTCCAACCTGGGCAGCAGAGCAAGACTCTGTCTCAAAAGGGGAAAAAAAAAATTGCTGATGTGACCCATGAAGGGAACTCATTTTCCTCGTAATTTTGGACTGCCACACATTGGTACCTTTAGTTCTCTGAAGGCCCACGTTTTTATCATTAAGACCTATTTGTTAGCTAGTAGAGCTTTATGTTCGCTGTCCATGAAACCTTCTGTAACCACAGTGACTACAAGTAGTTCTTTCTCTATTGAATTATTAGGTCCAGAATAGAAGATGTCATTGTACACTTTATTTCCCTCACACTGTGTTATGCTCTGATGTGCTATGCTTAGCTATCTGTCAGAGATTAGTAAATTATAAAACTCATGTGTACTACTTAAGTTTATATCTTATGCTAGTTTATAAGAACAATTAAAAGGACTTAGAAGATTAACTTTGGTTTCATGGTCTCTGAAGTCACTGACTGCTATTTCAGCTTGTTTACCCTTACCTAGCATTAAGACTCCATCTACTTCTGTGCAGTATATGAAAATTTTTAAACTTTCATTTAGACTGGTGGATAGGACTGACCATTACAAATTGTCGTTATCAATTTTTTTTCCTTTTTTTTTTTAAGAGCCAAGTTCTCACTGTCTCCCAGGCTGGAGTGCAGTGGCATGATTATGGCTCCCTGCAGCCTTGAACTCCTGGACTCAAGCTGCAGCCTCTCGAGTAGCTGGGTGCATGTGCTACCACACCCAATTATGAATTTCATCATTAGTTTCTTAGTAGAGTCCACATGTCCTCAGTAGTAAGTTCATCAGTGCTAAATATTTGAAGGTATTTCTACTGTTTTGTAAAAGTAACTTAAGCCTACCTGGTCTGCTATCTTTTGAGTATTTATACTTTCTACGGGCTTGTAGGTAAACATAAAAAGAGAAAAAATATCCCAATAATACAGTTTTTAACCTTTTATGATAAAGACATGCTTAGAATTGCTGTTAAGCTTTCTGAGATTTAACCACTGAAACTAAGTAAAAGACAAAGCACTTAGGTAAAGCTTCATTCAGTATCCATTCACCCAATACTGGTTTGATTCTAGGGCCTAGGAAAATAGGACTGAGCAAAGCCCTTGTCCAGATGGAACTTATGTTTTAGAGGGGAAAACAAACCATAAAAAGGTAAACAGTATAAAATCAGGAAAGGATAAATGTATATGAAGAATCAAAATGAGGACGGTGATGGGGATAAGAGGGGAAGGTTTTTGAGGAGAGCAGAGCAATGATGTAAAAGCAAGACACACAGATAGGGAAATAGCTTTCCATACTAAGGGAATGGGAAATAAAGCTGAGTTTTGCCTTGAGGACCTCCAAACATGAGAATTGCTAGAGCTCTGTGAACAAGGATGAGAGTGGAAGACAATATAAGCAAAGGCTACATCACTTAGGGCCTATAGGCCACACTGAAGTGTGACAGGAAAAACTCAGTTTGAGCAGAGGCTTGACATACTTAACATATTTAAAGGTTCTCTGGCTGTTGTGTGGACAAGAGGAGAAGCAGAGATTAGTTAAGAGGCTATTGTAGCCCAGGTGAGGGATGATGTATGATCTTCAACATGTCTAATTTTTTTGTGCCTCAATTTCATGAAATGAAAATGCGACTAATACCACCTCATAAAGTTGTGAGAATTACATGAGTCAATATATGTAAGGCCCATCATGGCACACAAATGTGTTATGTAATATCCATTTGGCAGACTGAAGAACAACAGTATGAATGGAATTCATTCACCATGAGAATTACCTGGAATTCTCTGGGCATGGTAGCTCATGCCTGTAATCCCAGCACTTTGGGTGGCCGAGGCAGGTGGATCACCTGAGATCAGGAGTTCGAGACCAGCCTGACCAACATGGAGAAACCCAGTCTCTAATAAAAATACAAAACTAGCCGGGCATGGTGGCACATTCCTGTAATCCCAGCGACTCAGGAGGCTGAGGCAGGAGAATCGCTTGAACCTGGGAAGCGGAGGTTGTGGTGAGCCGAGGTTGCGCCATTGTACTCCAGCCTGGGCAACAAGAGCAAAACTCTGTTTCAAAAAAAAAGAAAGAAAGAAAATTACCTGGAATTCAATATTGCCATCGGCTGATTTAATTTCTAATATGAAGAAAGGGGCAGTGTGATGTGCCACGGAGCATCCACAACCTGCCATTTCAGCCCAGCCAACCTTAGAAAGCCATTGAAAAGAGTTGTTTTTAATGGTGTTTTTACATCCAGCTTCCCACACCTCAAATACTTGGGGTGGAATTGTTAATCTCACATTGCAGTACAATGAAAATAGTGGAATGGAAATCAAGTTATAAAATGGAGCTAAATATTTCTTCTGCTTGCCTCTGAGTTGATAAGATACCATAAGATACTGTACATGAGGCTGGGCGCGGTGGCTCACGTCTTATTTCTTCTGCTTGCCTCTGAGTTGACAAGATACCATAAGATACTGTACATGAGGCTGGGTGCAGTGGCTCACGCCTGTAATCCCAGCACTTTGGGAGGGTGAGGTGGGCAGATCACCTGAGGTCGGGAGTTCAAGACCAGCCTGACTGACATGGAGAAACCCCCTCTTTACTAAAAATACAAAATTAGCCAGGCATGGTGGTGCATGCCTATAATTCCAACTACTCGGGAGGCTGAGGCAGGAGAATCGCTTGAACCTGGAAGGCAGAGGTTGTGGTGAGCTGAGATCGAACCATTGCACTCCAGCCTGGGCAACAAGAGCGAAAATCTGTCGCCAAAAAAAAAAAAAAAAAGATACTGTACATGGAAGCTTCTCAGGCTAAATCCATTAATATAAAAATACATTGTGGATACTGATGAGATGGCTAATTCTGTCAACTTGACTAGGCTACGGGATGCCTTGATAGCTGGTCAAACAACATTTCTAGGTACATCTGTGATGGTGTTTCTGGAAGAGACTAGCACTTGAATCAGTAGACTTGAGTAAAGAAGACTGCCTTCACCCATGTGGGTGAGCGTCATCTAATCCATTGAGGGCCTGAATAGAACAAAAAAGGGGAAGAAGGGTGAACTGCTGGGACATCCATTTCGTGCCCCCAGATGTTGGTGCTCCTGGTCCTCAGGCCTTCAGACTAGGACTTAACGTTATTGCCTCCCCTGATTCTCAAGCCCTCGGGTTTGGAACTACACTGGCTTTCCTGGGCCTTCAGCCTGCAGAAGGCAGACTGTGGGACTTCACCTCCATTTTGCAGAGCCAATTTCTCATAATCTGTACATATCCTATTGGTTCTGTATTTTTTAGAGAACAAATACAGCCTATTATGTATATATAAGACCCTGGGAATGCAAAGATGAACAAAATTAACCTTCTGCTCTCAATGAATCTTGGAAGTCTCCAGAGGCAGACAATTTCAAAACACCGTATATAGTCTTAATATGGAATTAACAATAGGGTATTGTGAATACACAAAAGTAGGAAGGACTCTGATCTCTAGAAAACAATTGTATACTGTGAATGAAAAAGACTAATTCTCCACAGTCTATACTCAATCTCTCTTACCTTTCCATAATTTTCTTCAGCAAACTTATTACCACCAAACATAGTACATGTTTATTTATTACCCATCTCTCCCAACTAGAAAATAAATGTATTACACTGGGCTGTCTTCTTTGTTGTCAGCTGTATCACAGC